TCCCTCGAACCTGCACCATCAAGTCAGAGCATCTGGTTCTTAAAAACCTCCATTATTGGAAAATTCTGTATTGCTCGCTGGGGAAAGGCCTTTACAGACCCAGTAGGAGAGTTAACTTGCCTAGGACAACAATATTACAACGAGACACTAGGAAAGACTTTATGGAGGGGCAAAAGCAATAATTCTGAATCACCACACCCAAGCCCATTCTCTCGTTTCCCATCTTTAAACCATTCTTGGTACCAACTTGAAGCTCCAAATACCTGGCAGGCACCCTCTGGCCTCTACTGGATCTGTGGGCCACAAGCATATCGACAACTGCCAGCTAAATGGTCAGGGGCCTGTGTACTGGGGACAATTAGGCCGTCCTTCTTCCTAATGCCCCTAAAACAGGGAGAAGCCTTAGGATACCCCATCTATGATGAAACTAAAAGGAAAAGCAAAAGAGGCATAACTATAGGAGATTGGAAGGACAATGAATGGCCTCCTGAAAGAATAATTCAATATTATGGCCCAGCCACCTGGGCAGAAGATGGAATGTGGGGATACCGCACCCCAGTTTACATGCTTAACCGCATTATAAGATTGCAGGCAGTACTAGAAATCATTACCAATGAAACTGCAGGGGCCTTGAATCTGCTTGCCCAGCAAGCCACAAAAATGAGAAATGTCATTTATCAAAATAGACTGGCCTTAGACTACCTCCTAGCCCAGGAAGAGGGAGTATGCGGAAAGTTCAACCTTACTAACTGCTGCCTGGAACTTGATGACGAAGGAAAGGTCATCAAAGAAATAACTGCTAAAATCCAAAAGTTAGCTCACATCCCAGTTCAGACTTGGAAAGGATAGTCTCCAGATTCCCTTTTCAGAGGTTGGTTCTCATCCCTTGGAGGATTTAAAACCTTAGTACAAATAGTCCTAGCCATATTGGGAGTTTGCCTTATACTCCCTTGTCTCTTACCCCTCATTGTCAAAAATATCCAAACAGCCATAGAGGCTCTTGTGGACAGACGGACTACCACACGACTAATGGCCCTAACTAAGTATTAACCCCTGCCAAGAAAAGAGCTACTTCCTCTTGAAGTAAATGAAGATAGTGATGCTTTCTCTTAAACTTTACTTATAAAAAGCATCAAAGGGGGGAATGAAGCAGGAAATATAAAAGGAAAAACAAGTAAAGGGAAAACAAGTCCTTTCCTGACCAGTCTGACTCACTCCAAAGTCCTGCTGGAGCTATGATAATTATCTGCAAGGCCAGGCAGGGGCTCCGAAGGAGTGGGCTCCAGGAGCAGGGATGAGAAAAACAAGTTCTCCTTATCAGTTTCCCTGTTTGAAATTCTCTCCCCATAACATTATTCTTTGTTCTGCTCTCACAACTATTTTTGTAACTATTTCTGCAAGTCTGTAAAGATTTTGTAAGTTCTTGTTTTTCTTTCTGTAGCATGGCAAGGTCACAAGACATGTTTAAGTAAGGTAGGCTCATGTTGCAAATCCTGTTGTAAAACCTGTCACGGTATGATTAACTGCCTTTGTTCTGCTTCTGTAAGACTGCTTTCTCACCTCGCAGGTTTTGCGCCAAAAACCCGACTTGCCCCTGCCTGATGCATGTATAAAAGTCAAGCCCTGTCTTTGTTCAGGGCTCAGCCTTTGGATGTTAATCCGCTGGGCCAGTGGCCACCTAAATAAAACCTTCCTGTTGCACCCAGTGATCTCTCCGGCCTCCTGATTCCCACAACATATAAGCATTCCTTTTTCTCTGCAACCTAGCCCGCATCTGTCATTGACTTTTTAACAATAGGCATTCTGACTGGATGAGATGGTATCTCACTGTGGTTTTTCTCTGCATTTTTCTAATAATTAACAACGTGAATTTTGTTTTCATATGCTTGTCAGCCACATGTATGTCTTCTTTTGAAAAGTATCTGTTCATGTTTTTGCTTACTTTTTAATTAGGTTTTTGGTTTTCTTTTTGTTGTTGTTGTTGTTTTCTGAGATGGAGTCTTGCTGTGTCACCAGGATGGAGTGCAGTGGCATGATCTCGACTCACTGCAACCTCCACCTCCCAGGTTCAGATGATTCTTCTGCTTCAGTCTCCTGAGTAGCTGGGATCACAGGTGCGTGACACAAAACCCAGCTAATTTTTGTATTTGTGTATGTGTGTGTTTTTGTGTTTTTCAGGGACCATTGACATTTATGGATGTGGCCATAGAATTCTCTTTGGAGGAGTGGCAATGCCTGGACACTGCACAGCAGAATTTATATAGGCATGTGATGTGAGAGAACTACAGAAACCTGGTTTTCTTGGGTGAAGGTAACTTCAATACACATTTTCTAATATACCCTAAGATTTATGTTATTTATTTTCAATAAAACAGGTATTGCTGTCTCTAAGCCAGACCTGATTACCTGTCTGGAGCAAGGAAAAGAGCCCTGGAATATGAAGAGACATGAGATGGTAGCTAAACATTTAGGTAAGTGAGAGTGAATACACAGATGGCACAGAGTGAAGTAGTTTGTTACTTTTATTTCTTTCAGTTATGTTTTATTATTTTGCCCAACACCTTTGGCCAGAGCAGAACATAAGAGATTCTTTCCAGAAAGTGACCCTAAGAAGATATAGAAAATGTGGATATGAGAATTTACAGTTAAGAAAAGGCTGTAAAAGTGTGGTTGAGTGTAAACAGCACAAAGGAGATTATAGTGGACTTAACCAATGTTTGAAAACTACCTTGAGCAAAATATTTCAATGTAATAAATATGTAGAAGTTTTCCATAAAATTTCAAATTCAAATAGACACAAGATGAGACATACTGAAAATAAACATTTTAAATGTAAAGAATGTCGCAAAACATTTTGCATGCTTTCACACCTAACTCAACATAAAAGAATCCAAACTAGAGTGAATTTCTACAAATGTGAAGCATATGGAAGAGCCTTTAACTGGTCCTCAACCCTTAATAAACATAAGAGAATTCATACTGGAGAAAAACCTTACAAATGTAAAGAATGTGGCAAAGCCTTTAACCAGACCTCACACCTTATTAGACATAAGAGAATTCATACTGAAGAGAAACCCTACAAATGTGAAGAATGTGGCAAAGCCTTTAACCAGTCATCGACCCTTACTACACATAATATAATTCATACTGGGGAAATTCCCTACAAATGTGAGAAATGTGTTAGAGCTTTTAACCAAGCCTCAAAGCTTACTGAACATAAGTTAATTCATACCGGAGAGAAACGTTATGAATGTGAAGAATGCGGCAAAGCTTTTAACCGATCCTCAAAACTTACTGAACATAAGTACATTCATACTGGAGAGAAGCTGTACAAATGTGAAGAATGTGGTAAAGCCTTTAACCAGTCCTCAACCCTTACTACACATAAGAGAATTCATAGTGGAGAGAAGCCCTACAAATGTGAAGAATGTGGCAAAGCTTTTAAACAATTTTCAAATCTTACTGACCATAAAAAAATTCATACTGGAGAGAAACCCTACAAATGTGAGGAATGTGGCAAAGCTTTTAACCAACTCTCAAACCTTACTAGACATAAGGTAATTCATACTGGAGAGAAACCCTACAAATGTGGAGAATGTGGCAAAGCCTTTAACCAGTCCTCAGCCCTTAATACACATAAGATAATCCATACTGGAGAGAATCCCCACAAATGTAGAGAATCTGGCAAAGTTTTCCACCTATCCTCAAAACTTAGTACATGTAAGAAAATTCATACTGGAGAGAAACTCTACAAATGTGAAGAATGTGGCAAAGCCTTTAACCGATCTTCAACCCTTATTGGACATAAGAGAATTCATACTGGAGAGAAACCCTACAAATGTGAAGAATGTGGCAAAGCTTTTAACCAATCTTCAACACTTACTACACATAAGATAATTCATACTGAAGAGAAACAGTACAAATGTGATGAATGTGGCAAAGCTTCTACCTGATCCTCAAAACTCATTGAACACAAGAAAATTCATACTGGAGAGAAACCTTACAAGTGTGAAGAATGTGGCAAAACTTCTAACCATTTCTCAACCCTTACTAAACATAAGATGATTCATACTGGAGAGAAGTTACACAAATGTGATGAATGTGACAAAGCTTTTAACCAATCTTCAACCCTTTCTACACATAAAAGAATTCATACTGGAGAGAAACCCTACAAATGTGAAGAATGTGGCAGAGCTTTTAATTGATCATCAAACCTTATTAAACATAAGAAAATTCATATTGGAGAGAAACCCTACAAATGTGAAGAATGTGGAAAAGCTTTTAACCAGTTCTCAACTCTTACTACACATAAAATAATTCATACTGGAGAGAAACCATATAAATGTGAAGAATGTGGCAAAGCTTTCAACCTATACGTAAACCTTACTACACATAAGAAAATTCATACTGGAGAGAAACCCTACAAGTGTGAAGAATGTGGCAAAGCTTTTAGCCAAGTGTCAACTCTTACTATACATAAAAGAATTCATACTGGAGAGAAACCCTACAAGTGTGAAGAATGTGGCAAAGCTTTTAACCAAGTGTCAACTCTTACTATACATAAAAGAATTCATACTGGAGAGAAACCTTACAAATGTGAGGAATGTGGCAAAACTTTCAGTCGATGCTCAAAACTTACTACACATAAGAAAATTCATACAGGAGAGAAACCTTACAAATGTGAAAAATGTGCTAAAGCTTTTAGCCAGTCTTCAACCCTTTCTACATATAAGATAATTCACACTGGAGAGAAATGCTACAAATGTGAAGAATGTGGCAAAGTTTTTAACCGATCTTCAAACCTTACAGACCATAAAAAAATTCATACAGGAGAGAAATCCTACAAATGTGAAGAATGTGACAAGGCCTTTAACCTGTCCTCAACGCTTACTAAACATAAGGTAATTCATACTGGAGAGAAACTGTACAAATGTAAAGAATGTGGTAAAGCTTTTAAACAGTTCTCACACCTTGCTATACATAATATAATTCATACTGGAGAGAAACTCTACAAATGTGAAGAATGTGGCAAAGCTTTTAACTTATCCTCAAACCTTACTGCACATAAGAAAAATCGTACTGGAGAGAAACCCTACAAATGTGAAGAATGTGGCAAAGCTAACCTATCATCAACCCTTACTCCACATAAGACAATTCATATTTGAGAGAAACCCTGCAAATGTGAAGAATGTGGCAATGCTTGTAACTAAATCTCAAACTTTACTAAACATAAGAAAATTAATACTGGAAACTTTACAAACCTGAAAGATGTGACAATGATTTTGACAACACCTTCAAACTTTTCTAAACATAAAATAAATCATACTGGTGAGAAATCTTAAAAATATGAAGAATGGTACAAAGCCTTTAAATGGTTGTCACACTTGATTGTAGGTAAGATAATTTATACTGGAGGAAACTCCCAGAAGTGTGAAGAATGTGGCAAAACTTTTAATTTTTCACACCTTATAGCACAGGAAAGCACTTCAGAAAAATTGTACAAATATAAATGTGGAAAAGCCATTAATATCTGCTTACATCTTACTCAACATTAGAGAGTTAGTGCTTAATAAAAGCATTATAAAAGCAATTAGTGTAAAATCAGAAAATGAAAGTTTTTTTTTTTTTTTTAGATGGAGTCTTGCTCTGTCACCCAGGCTGGAGTGCAGTGGTGTGATCTTGGCTCACTGCAACCTCTGCCTCCCAGGTTCAAGCAATTCTCCTGCCTTAGCCTCCAGAGTAGCTGAGACTACAGGCACACACCACCACATTTGGCTAATTTTTTTATTTTTAGTAGAGACTGGCTATCACCATGTTGGCCAGGCTGATCTTGAACTCCTGACCTCAAGTGATCCACATGCCTCTGCCTCCCAAAGTGCTGGGATTATAGGTGTGAGTCACTGTGCCTGACAAATATAAGCCTTTAAAGAGAAGAAGGTTTTCATTTTGAAGACAAACATTAGGTACATAAAGAGGGTTGTAGTGTCTTTATTTGTATCACAGATTTTATTGTACACATTATGTACTAAAGGAAAATCCTGAAGCAGTGCTCAAACTTTGATCAACATCAGGGAGTTTATATTGGAGAAAAACTGCAAATGTAATATATTTGGAAAAACATTTTTCAAAAACTACTGCTTAGAAAACACCAGGGGATTTATACTAAAATATATTTTTGCAGATGCAGTAAGTATAAAAGAAATTTAATCCAAAATTAAGTGTGTGTAAATATCAGAGAATTCACAGTAGAAATATCTAAGGCACTGACATTTTAGACATTGAACTAATCAGTGTGCTGAGTACAGAAAATAATCCAAAATTAAAGTTGGTAGATAAATTATTTATATATAACTTTAAAAGAGGTAGAAATATTTTTAGTTATAATTACATTTAAAGTATACTTTTTTCTTTGAAAAAATTACAAAATTTTTAAAAAGTGAATGATGTAATTCAACTCAAATTACTTCATGCTTTTCATTCTATTGTATTCACATGTGAAAGCATGTGATCAATTGCTGCTTCATCAAAGATATGAGACATTCTTTTTTGTTAGGTGGGCAATATTTTTTACCTTTTCTATGGAAGAGTAAAGACATTACAATGTAGGATGCATGATAAAAATCTAAGTGGAGAGGCTCTTTGTGTTTAATTTATAATATTGAATGATGTATGAGGGAAGTGTTCAGAGGAATATTCTGCATTCTAGTGAAAATATCTTTTATTTTAGTTAAAATTAAATTAAAATTAGTAGTATATCATTTTACTAACTGTACTTTTATGTAATAAAATGCAGCACATTTAAAAAATTTTAGATTATTGTGAACTTAATTTTTTAATTAAACTTTTTTTTTAACATGTTAAGACCAATTGTGCATTCAGTGAAGTATTATCATGCCACTAACTTCAACCTATCCCACCTTACTCAAGGGTGTTGGTAAAAGATAGTAACAATGTACTATTTAATAACAGAGTGGACTAACATCTCTAATAATTTCTCTTGCCAGTGACTTTAAACTAAAGAACTTAATTAAAGAACATTGTTCCCATAGGTTAAATTTTTATTCTTTTTCTTATTTAAACATATTTTTCTTAACTTTTGTGGGTACATAGTGTGTGTATATATTTATGCCATATATGGCATATTTTGATACAGGCATATGAATAGGTATTAATCACATCAGGGCAAATGAAATATCCATCAACTCCAGCATTTATCATTTGTATTACAAACCGATTCTACACTTTTAGTTACTTTAAAATGTACAAGTAAATTGCTATTGACTATAGGGTCATTTTCATGGGTATAATAAAAATTATATACAAGTATAAATAAAATCCTGAGTCTTAAAATTCTGAGTCCTGCTTAAACATTTTAAAAATTTTGTTATGTATTTTTCTTTGAACATGTCTCTCTGCCTGCAAACATAACAGAATTTTAGTATTGGTTTACATAGAGTTAACTATACCCATATATTACTCTAAAAATAAATGTTAAGTGCAAGAAAGTTATGGACTGTTTTTGTGTGAGTGTGAGTTTGTACCTATTTTCAAAAGAAAAGAGCAATATTGGAGCAAAACAAATATTTTAATAAAGTAATGTACTAGACAACTGAAAACTTCAAAAATGCTGAAAGTAAATGTATACTCTGCTTTGTATTGAATTCATTACTGCCAAATCTTCTGACTTATGATTCAGAATCTCTCCATGCAAATTATGTTTTTACTTGCCTGTTAGTCATGCTAGACCTATAATTTTCTTGTTTCTTACCATTTTTTTCTTTTATACTTTATGAGGTATTATGTGAGCTGTTCATGGATTATAAGAATGATTTTTATAAAATTCAGTACTGCACACAAGATAAGTTTTAGATGTATTTCCAAAATTGTGTATTAATTATATTTAGTTAGAACATTCCATTTGTTCTTTTAATTGGAGAATCCTATATAAGCCTATATTTCTTATTCTTTTCTCTTGTTATAATTGACATAAGTAAATTTATTTATTTATTGAGCCAATTTGTTCAGGTAAGAACTAGGAATGCTTCATAAGTCATGAGGATGTTTTTATATATATATGTGGCAAACAAATATGACAGTGCTTGCTGTGTAACAGATGTTCCATAATAACCTGTAAACATTCCTGCTGGAGTTAGTTTGTAACTTCAAGTCAGAGATGGAAAATACCAATAGTGAAGAAATAACATTGATTCTTCATGTGCAGATAACATTTTTTTTCCATGCTGCAAAGCTAAATTTTGCTGAATTTAAAAAGAAATTTTGGTTCTTTTATTTCCTAATTACCTTTAGTTTTGTTTGTCTTATTATGTGACTTCTGTGTATTCATCACAGCCCTTCTCCTTCTTTTTCTATGTGATGGCTACACTTTGCTCACTGTTGTCTTCATGCCATGTCATTTTATACAGTACTTTGTAGGTTTTGATGAGAAAGTTGGTATTTTTAATGCACTCAAAAATTGCTTTTTATTGGAGAGTACTTATCAATATAACTTTCTGATCAGTTAATTAAGATAAAAGGCATACATTGTCCACAGGTGAGAGGATTAAATCAGTTAGCATTATTTTTTTCTGTTTGTAAAAGGAAAAACTTATTAAATTTTTAAACGGAGTTATTAAACAGAGTTTCACTCTTATTGCCCAGGCTGGAGTGCAAATATATTGTGGCAAATATAAAATTTGCTAGAAAATACATCTTAGAAATTAAGTTATAAGAGAGCAAATGGTAAGTGAAGAATTTTAAATTTAATTTTCTATGATATAGCATAACATACATTTCCATGCAGAATCTTTTATTTTTAAATGTGAAATTTAAAGGTTGCAAAATAATAAAATGACTTCTGTGGATTTGATATTTGGAATGATATTTCTTTTTTATATTGATATTACAATTCCGAGGAATTTTTCACTCATTATTTTTTTAGTGGGTGAAGGTGAGTGTACAGTTATTGCTTTTTGTCACCTAACTATAGTCAGCTTCTTGGTCATTTTCTCTAGAAAACTTTTGAAGATTATGGCAGCTTTTTGATTAAACATTTTCTGTTATTTTTATGCAAATTCATTTATTGTGTTCACAGGGTGGCCAGTCATGAGACCATAAGCAACAGCTGCCCTTTTAGTGTCTTTCATGCCATTACCATCTGTAATAAATAAATGTGTACTTTATTCTGCAAAACATGATGTTTGGAAGTATATGTTGTCAAATGCTTAATTCTAGGTAATTAAGGCTTTACCTCACATCGTTAACATTTTTGTGGTCAGAGTATGTGACATTGTCAATGTTTTTCAAAAACACAACTACATTATTATGATCTGTAGTCACTATGCTGTACAAAAAGATCTCTTAAACTTATTCCTCCTATTAAACTATAATTATGTATTCTTTGACCAACATCTTCCAAAACCCCCCTTTTTTCTAAATACCTTGGTGTCTGGTGGTCACCACTTTACTCTCTACTTTAATGGGATTAAGTTTCTTAGAATCCCTGTGTAAGTAAAATCATGAAAAATAATCTTTGTGTCTGGCTCATGTAGACAAATATGATGTCCTCCAGGTTAATTCATGTGATTGAAAATAATAGAAATTTCTTTTTTAAAGACGAAGAGTATTCCATTGTGTATATGTACCACATTGTCTTTATTTACTCATAAATGTTGAACTGTTGATTGTGTATTTTGGTAATTGTGAAGAGTGTTGCAAACAACATAGAAGCATAAATGTTTCTTCATTCTGATTTCACTTGTTTTGGATATATACAGTAAAATTGCTGTATTGTGGTTTAATTTTAAATTTTTTGACAAATTTTTGTTTTTCATAGTGACTCTCCTCATTCACATTCAAACCAACAGTGTGCAAGCATTCCTTTTCTTCATACTTTGACTAACACTTTCTTTTCTTTTTAGTAAGAGTAATTCTAACAGGAGTGAGTTGATAATCTCCTGGTTTTTCTTTTTGCTTTCCTGATTATAGTTGATATTGAGCATTTTTTATATATCTTGACCATTTGTCTTTTCTTGAAAAATATTTAAGCCTTTTGCTCATTTTTAATAGTTATTTGTCTTCTGTTGTATAGTCATTTAAGTTGTTTATATGTTTCTGTTATTAACCCTTTGTCCCACGTATGATTTGCAAATATTTTCTCCCATTTTTTTCAGTTGTCTCATTTTGTTGATTGTATCAGATTCCATGAAGCAGCTTTTTAATTTCAAGTAATCTAACGTATCTATTTTTCTTTTGATTTCCTTGGATTTTGAGGTTAAATAATAAAAGTCACAGCCTAGATCAATGTTATGGGCTTTCAATCTATATTTTTATGGT